GAAAGGTGGTGTGTGTGTGTGTATTATGTGCGCATATTTTTATATGTATATATATGTGTGTTTATACACATGACAATATATACGTTTTTTTCTAGATGATTCTACATGTTTTAATGTAATAAAGTTATTGACCAGGAAATATATAATTTGTTTTACATATACAGCCAAGTCCTCTCTCTGTATCCGCGGGGGATTAGTACCAGGACCTCCCTGGATTACTCAAATCCAGGGATGTTCAAGTCTCTGGTAGAAAATAACCTGATATTTGCATAACCTACACACCTCCTCCTGTATATTTTAAATTATGTCTAGATTAATTGTACACCTAACACAATGTAAATACTATGTAAATAGTTTTATTGTATTGTTTAGGGTATAATGACAAGGGGGAAACTTTGTACATGTTCAGTAAGATAGAATTTTTAAGTATTTTCATTCTGAGCTTAGTTGAATCCATAGATATGCACCCCCAGGATAAGGAGGGATGACTATATATATTCCTTAGTGAAATGATAGTCATGATACTCTATACCATTAGGTTAAAATTTGTGTAAATTCATGAGAAGGATGTTCACCTAACATTAAGCGCTTTTGCTTTTGGGAAGTGGTATACTCGTTTTCTGTTTTAGCTTATACATATTTTGTAGTTTATTACGTTTCGCGTACCGTTTGCACAATTGTGAAAGCTAGCATTCCTAAGAGGAAGCGGTTACAGGGCATTATCCTTCATTACTCCACGTACTCCTGTACCCACGGAGTTCAATCACTTTAACAAAACTGCCCATCAGTGTTCCTTGGAGCACCTCACGGTGGATTTCTGTCTTCAAGCCCAGACGTGCAGGGTGCAGCTCTCCGGCCATCACTGAGCAAGGACAGCGCCCTCTCCCGGAAACCCGACAGCAATCACTCAGGCCGCTGGAGGCGGCCGCGCCTCACGACGTCATCCAAGATGGAGTCGCAGCCGGGCCTTCTGGGAAGCGTAGTTCTGGAGTAGGGCTAGGGAAACGTTCTGCGCATGTGCAGTGTCTTCTTTCTGGCATTGGCGTTTTTTTGGTCTTACGCCCTAGGGTGGGGAGAGGACTCCGGTGCCTCCGGGTCTGGGCTGGGCCGCAAAGGGCGGGGCCTGGGCCCGGCGCGGGCCGGGAGCAGAGGCCGAGACCCTGCAGGTGTGTCGAAGGCTTTTGCGGGCGGGCAGGGCCTGGGAGGCGGGGTCTCGAGCCTGGAAGCCGCCTCCTGGCCCCGGAGCGGCCTCCGCGGAGGGCCCTGGGTGGGAGCCGCCTGGTGGGGAGGTTGGCTGGCTGCGCTGGCGCCCCTGCCCGGAATGGCGTTTGCGCGACCTGCTTGAGGGGCGGCCAGAGGAGGCCTGCGGTGCTGGGCAGTGGGCGCCCGGAGCAGCCGCATTGTGTGACGTGACCGGAGCCGCCATGTGAGGCGCGCTGGCCGCTGCAGACGCGGCGCTCCAAAGCCGCAGGGACGTGGGCTCTGGTCCAGCGTCTGTAGGTGGTCCCAGTGCGGCTCGACGCGCATCTGGCAAATGATGGGGGCCTTTGGGTACTGAATAGGGTAATAGATGTAAAGTATGATACAGGACTCAATAAAGGTGAGCTGCTTCTATTATTACAAAACATGCTGTTACTAAAATGTTGTATGGAAATTTCTCACAGGTGATTCCTGGGGCTGCCAGCTAAGGTCCCTTATGATTTCTGCTCTGGCTTTGCAGTTTTCAGCCTTTCCCAAGAGCAGCAGAAAATGAACAAGTTCCAGGTGAGTCATTTACTTAGCCCTAACTTTGTTTCTATTGTGCTTTTTTCTGCTATTTTTTTTCTAGTGTGCTTTTTGGCCATTTGTATATACTGTCATCAATTGGTATATGCAGGTGATTGGTTCCAGGACCCCTGCATGTACTTAAATCCACACATACTCAAGTCCTACAGTCAGCCCTTCAGAACCCACGTGTGCAAAAAATTGGCCCTCCATATGTGTGGGTTTCCAATCTTGCAAATACTACATTTTCAATCTATGTTAGGTTGAAAATAATCTGCATCCAAGCCTGTGTTGTTCAAGGGTGAGTTGTGTTATTTGGAGAAATGTACACTCTTTCTTTTGTTTGTGCTTTTGGTGTCATATAGAAGAATCCATTGCCAAATTCAAGGTAGGCTATGTTTTCTTCTAAGAGTTCTACATACTTCAAATTGAACTGAAGTATGTTATTCCAGGGACCCGTGACATTAAAGGATGTTATTGTGGAATTCACCAAGGAAGAATGGAAGTTACTGACCCCTGCTCAGAGGACTCTGTATAAGGATGTGATGCTGGAAAACTATAGTCACCTTGTCTCAGTGGGTGAGGAAAACTTCCCCAGGTGTAAATCCCAGTGTATCATTTCCTTGATATTTTCCATTCATAGGTTACCATGTGAATAAGCCAAATGCAGTCTTCAAGTTGAAGCAAGGAAAAGAGCCATGGATATTAGAAGTAGAATTTCCACATCGGGGCTTCCCTGGTGAGTTAGAAGAAATTATATCCCATGTTACTTATAAAGTATTACATTTTTGGTTCCCTTGTAGAAGACCTATGGAGCATTCATGATCTAGAAGCAAGATACCAGGAAAGCCAAGCTGGAAATTCAAGGCAAGTTCAAGAATTAATGTTTAAGATAGAAGACACATTAATGAATGTGGAACTTTCTGTCTAGGAATGGAGAACTCACAAAACATCAGAAAACTCATACCACAGAGAAAGCCTGTGAATGTAAGGAATGTGGGAAGTTCTTCTGCCAGAAGTCTGCCCTCATAGTACATCAGCATACTCACTCAAAGGGCAAATCCTATGACTGTGATAAATGTGGGAAATCTTTCTCTAAAAATGAAGACCTCATAAGACATCAGAAAATTCACACGAGAGATAAAACCTATGAGTGTAAAGAATGTAAGAAAATATTTTACCACCTATCATCTCTCAGTAGACATCTGAGAACCCATGCAGGAGAGAAACCCTATGAATGTAATCAGTGTGAAAAATCCTTCTACCAGAAACCACATCTCACAGAACATCAGAAAACACACACAGGGGAGAAACCTTTTGAATGTACTGAATGTGGGAAGTTCTTCTATGTGAAGGCATACCTCATGGTACATCAGAAAACACACACAGGGGAGAAACCCTATGAGTGTAAGGAGTGTGGGAAAGCCTTTTCCCAGAAGTCACACCTCACAGTACATCAGAGAATGCACACAGGGGAGAAACCCTATAAATGTAAGGAATGTGGGAAATTCTTCTCTAGGAATTCACACCTCAAAACTCATCAGAGAAGTCACACAGGAGAGAAACCCTATGAATGTAAGGAATGTAGGAAATGCTTCTACCAGAAGTCAGCCCTCACAGTACATCAGCGAACTCACACAGGGGAGAAACCCTTTGAATGTAATAAATGTGGGAAAACATTTTACTATAAATCAGACCTCACTAAACATCAGAGAAAACACACAGGGGAGAAGCCCTATGAATGCACAGAATGTGGCAAATCTTTTGCTGTGAATTCAGTCCTCAGATTACATCAAAGGACTCACACAGGAGAGAAGCCCTATGCATGCAAGGAATGTGGGAAGTCCTTTTCTCAGAAGTCACATTTTATTATACATCAGAGAAAACACACAGGGGAGAAGCCCTATGAGTGTCAGGAGTGTGGGGAAACCTTTATCCAGAAGTCACAACTCACTGCACATCAGAAGACACACACAAAGAAGAGGAATGCTGAGAAGTAAGATGAGTTGGGAAATTCTCTTGACTGAATTAATCCTTCAAAACAATCAGATAATTCACACAAGAGGTACACCTTATGAATCGCATCAATAGAGGGAAATTTTCAGCTACAATCTTTGCTCTCTCTGTGTATCAGCAAATACATAGAGAGATTCTGTACATTTATTTGGGAGAAAATTTTATCATATTTTAGGCTTTTCTAAATATTAGATAATATAGATGGCAGAAGTCATGCAAATTGTAAAACAGGAAGGAAACCTTTCAGAAGTCATACTTTTGTTTTGCAACATAGAAGTCACACAGGAGAAAAATCCTGTAAGTAAAACGAATGTCAAGACATTTTCTGTCAGGGCAGCCAGCTGTAGACATCCAAAAGCTCACAAATGAGAAGCTCCTTGAGTATCTAGAAATCTCTTTACACAATTGGAGCTCATGTACTAGAGAATTCAAAGGGATAACTGCAAAGACACTGGTAGATATAGAAGCCTTTATTAAGAATTGATGTTTCATTCAATTTCAGATCACTGGTACTTGGATAGATATTTTAAATATTTGGAAGGTGTTCAATAAAAATTCAAATAATTTGTACTGAGGGAAACAGTTATACTACAAATCATGTTGCAGATCTGATGCCGAGATTGCTCTATTTTAAAAGGAAACCTGCAAATGTCTACATATATGAAGCTTTTAAAAAGCACAAGTTATCAGGCAACATCATTAAACATACATTAAATGTCTGTTAGCATATAGGATTTTGTGCGTATGTGAGTGTGCTATAACATGTAACTTGCGGATGTTCAGCGTGCATGTGGAATCCATCCATAATGGTACATAGCGAAATAATATAATCTTAGTTCAGTAACTATTATGTGTATGAAGATGTTGCACATTAAGTCTCAGTAGTGACTCTGGTTGTTAATATTTGTATTGTAAGTGTAATATTCCTTTTAAATTATAAGGCATCTTTTTATCCTTTTTTGTGTTTGTAAATGGATATAGACAGTGGTAATAACTAATCCTTCAAAAATAAGTTAAAATGTTTTTGTAAAATTTTCAAATGTCAGTCAAGTTTTGCATTAGGGACACATTTATATATAGCAAAAGCCTGAGCTGTTTTTAAACAGCTAAAAACAGTAGTATTTATTACAATCTCCACAATGAAAACAAATAGTGCAATGTAAGAAATATTATGTATCTTACTGTTGATGTGTGAGCAGGGAGCAGAGCTATCTGCATTTGTATTTAGTGTGAGAGTCCTAAATGTTCTTCACCAACTTTTTCTTCCTCATAGAAGCAACATGGCATAGTTAAGGGTGTGGACTCTGGGCTCCTGCTGCCTGGGCCCCGATTCCAGCATGGGGCATGCTACTTAATATCTCTGTGCCTCAGTTCCCATCCCATAAAAGAGTAGTGATAGTGACAACATCTTAGGATTGCTTTGAGGTCTAAATGAGTTAACATTTTCAAAGCACTTAGAATAGTGTCTGAGACACAAGAGCTATATGTTAGAGGTTATCATCATTATTTGTATTTTGTGAATTACGCTGCAAAAAAAAAAAAAATGTTGGCTACCCAACATTCATTCCCCACCTTCTTGCTGCCAGTGCCTTGATTTGGTTGTTTGTTGTTTGTTTGTTTTCCTACAAGTGATTTAGGGGCAGATCCTGACTACACTAAGTCAGGGTTTGACAAATGACAGTCCATCAGACAGATCTGGCCCACTACCCATTTTTGTATCCTGCAAGCTAAGAATGGTTTTATATTTCTAAATGGTTGAAAGAATCAAAGAATATTGTGACACATGAAAATTATATGATATTCAAATTTCAGTGTCCATAAATAAAGTTTTGAAAACATGAATACAAACAAAAAACACCTATTTATGTTTGACCTGTGGCTGTCTTTGCACTACCCCAGCAGAGTTGAGTAGTTGTAGCAGACACCACATGCCCTTGAGCCTAAGATCTAGCACTTTACAAAGTAAGTTTTTCTGTTACTTAGAGCTGAAAATAAAAGCAATGTAGAGTTACGCTTTTATAAGTATTTCATGTTTCAGAAATGATGCATACAGCAATTTGTAGGTGGGTGGTTTTTTGCAGTATATTTATTTTGTGCATTATATTTATATGTTAAGAGCCTGAGCTTAGAAGTATTTTTTTCAAAGAAATGTGTTTTTTACTTGCTAAATTGTCATAACATCAAAACAAGAAATTTCTTGATGGAATGTAGCAGTAAACATATGAAATAAACATTGTCTAAATTAAGTCGAATTGTTCATTGATACTGCCCCACAGTATTCCTTTGTTTTCTCCCAAATCAATGGCCAGTTTTCCCTGTATCATTTTATAATTTTCTTTCTATCCCATAAGATACCATTGGTAAGTCATACTTAGCTAACGTAACCCAATAACAAAAAACTTACAATACCCAATTCCATCAGCTACATTACTAGTAATCTATAAAATTATTGCCTGCACTTCATGTAATTGTCATATGCTGCTACAATCTAAACCTGCCAGCGTCTTACTTCCCCTTCCTAATAAAGACTTTCATTGATGTTCAGCTTCTTTTTGTATGTGTGGCGGGGT